GGCGGCCAGGGAGCCGGGACGCTGAAGTGTAACTGAGTCTGGGATGTAAGGGACAGAAAGCTGTCAGAAAAGTGCTCTGAGCCTCGAAACGAACCTCCCCTTGGTGCCGCCTCCGGGGAGTCACCCCGCCCAGCAAGGCCCCAGGAGGGGTGCGGGGTAGCAGGAGGTGGGTGGGGGGCCCTCAGCCTCGGTTTCCTGGCCTGTGAAATCGGCAGCACTGTTTATCTCCCTAGAGGCTGGTATTAGGCTGGAGGTTGTGCCAAAACGCTTAAGACAAGAACATGAAGGAAGGTTTGCATGTTGGAAGGGAAGAGATAAGTCTCTGGTATTTGCTGACAAGCATCTGTGTACAAGACCCAAGAAAATCAGCCAAAGCCTGCAGCTAATCCTGAGACTGGCCAGGTGACCTCACAGGAGCGCCTCTGGTGCCTGCCAACTGTCTCCCCCAAGCTGAGGCGGAAACAAACGGAAACAAAGTCGCAGACAGCGGGTGCCCCATGACAGGACGTGTCCTGCTCTGTCCTTACGACGCAGGGTCTGGCCTGCTCACGCGATTCCACAGTGAGTGGGCACAGTGGTCAGAACCTGGTCCCAGCCACTGGCACCCGGCTGGTAAAGACCGTGGGAGTGACCAGGGCCGCCAACCGTGGTGAACGGTGAGGCCGCCGGATGACCAGACGGGCTGTGCTCGCGGGCGGCGGGCTGTTAGTGTTGTAAACTACATGCGCTTTAAATACCTTTTACCGAGTGCTAGAGCCGTTCATCACCACCCCACGCAGAATTTCAGCTGCTTACGTTGAACAAATTCAACAAGTTTATCCTCAAGTTTATATGCAGCAACAAAGGTCTATGAATTTGGGCTCATAAAACTCAGGCGAATTAAAGAGGAAACAGCCACAGCAGCCTGGTTCTGACACTGAGGGCTCCGGGGCAGGGGCAGGGCCCGCTGGCTTGGCGTGCGCGTGCGTGCACAGGTGTGTGGGTGTCTGCCTGGTGGGCGGGCGGCGTGTGCGTGTGCGCATGTGTGTTTGTGAACTGGCGATGTGATCGAGGGCACGGGTGCTGGGCTTCCCCCTCATGGGTAAAACCAGAGCTACTGTATGCCAGCCGTGGAGGCATGGACGGCCCCTGAGCTCGGACAGCAGACGGACAGACCGTTGACGCGTTGGCACCGTGGCCAGAGTCCGTTCAAGAAAGGTCGGCAGAGAGGGCTGAGAACGCGGCAGGCACATCCTCCAAGGGCCCTGCTGGAACCCCTGGAGCAGGAGGAAGCGGTGATTCTCCAGGCCTTGGGTAGGGCTCAGAGGCAAGAGGGGTGGAGCTGGTACTTAAAATGTATTCTGACATTTTTTGCCAGTTTCCTCACTGCTTGGAGGAAGATGAGAATTCTCAGAGGTCCTTATGCTGCCCTTTTTGCTGCAGTCTTGACATCTTAACGTGGATAGAAAAAGGTACTATGGCAAGTGTCACTGAAAATGGATAGTTCTCCCACGTCCTATCTGCCTCTCGCTGGAGGCCAGGCCGTGCAGCATCGAAGACAGGAGGAACTGGAGCCTCATTGGCCGGCCCGGGGCGCCGGCCTCGGGCTTAAATAGGAGCTCCGGGCTCTGGCTGGGACCCGACCGCTGCCGGCCGCGCTCCCGCTGCTCCTGCCGGGTGAGTACTGCGTGCCCCCGGGACACCCAGAGCAGCGCGCGGCTGCTCCCCTCTGTGCTCCCAGGTGATGGAAAACCCCAGCCCGGCCGCCGCCCTGGGCAAGGCCCTCTGCGCTCTCCTCCTGGCCACTCTCGGCGCCGCCGGCCAGCCTCTTGGGGGAGAGTCCATCTGTTCCGCCAGAGCCCTGGCCAAATACAGCATCACCTTCACGGGCAAGTGGAGCCAGACGGCCTTCCCCAAGCAGTACCCCCTGTTCCGCCCCCCTGCGCAGTGGTCTTCGCTGCTGGGTAAGTACAGCCCCCTCCTCGCCTCCTGCTCCATGGTCCGCGGCGCGGCCGGGTGGTCCTGCAGGGGCCGCGCATAGCTCCGACTACAGCATGTGGAGGAAGAACCAGTACGTCAGTAACGGGCTGCGCGACTTTGCGGAGCGCGGCGAGGCCTGGGCGCTGATGAAGGAGATCGAGGCGGCGGGGGAGGCGCTGCAGAGCGTGCACGCGGTGTTTTCGGCGCCCGCCGTCCCCAGCGGCACCGGGCAGACGTCGGCGGAGCTGGAGGTGCAGCGCAGGCACTCGCTGGTGAGCGCGGGGCCGGCCGGGGGCGGGGTCCGGGGCCAGGCGCGCTGAGCCGCTGTCGCCGCAGGTCTCGTTTGTGGTGCGCATCGTGCCCAGCCCCGACTGGTTCGTGGGCGTGGACAGCCTGGACCTGTGCGACGGGGACCGTTGGCGGGAACAGGCGGCGCTGGACCTGTACCCCTACGACGCCGGGACGGACAGCGGCTTCACCTTCTCCTCCCCCAACTTCGCCACCATCCCGCAGGACACGGTGACCGAGGTGAGTGGGCACCCCGCGTGCGCAAGGGCCGCCCCCAGGCCAACCTCCTCTTCTTCCTCCCCAGATAACGTCCTCCTCTCCCAGCCACCCGGCCAACTCCTTCTACTACCCGCGGCTGAAGGCCCTGCCTCCCATCGCCAGGGTGACACTGGTGCGGCTGCGACAGAGCCCCAGGGCCTTCATCCCTCCCGCCCCAGTCCTGCCCAGCAGGGACAATGAGATTGTAGACAGCGCCTCAGGTAACGGACATACAGGTCACATGGGACACACAGTTCACCTCGGTCTCCCCTTTGCTTGGTCCAGTTCCAGAAACGCCGCTGGACTGCGAGGTCTCCCTGTGGTCGTCCTGGGGACTGTGCGGAGGCCACTGTGGGAGGCTCGGGACCAAGAGCAGGACTCGCTACGTCCGGGTCCAGCCCGCCAACAACGGGAGCCCCTGCCCCGAGCTCGAAGAAGAGGCTGAGTGCGTCCCTGATAACTGCGTCTAAGACCAGAGCCCCGCAGCCCCTGGGGCCCCCCGGAGCCATGGGGTGTCGGGGGCTCCTGTGCAGGCTCATGCTGCAGGCGGCCGAGGGCACAGGGGGTTTCGCGCTGCTCCTGACCGCGGTGAGGCCGCGCCGACCATCTCTGCACTGAAGGGCCCTCTGGTGGCCGGCACGGGCATTGGGAAACAGCCTCCTCCTTTCCCAACCTTGCTTCTTAGGGGCCCCCGTGTCCCGTCTGCTCTCAGCCTCCTCCTCCTGCAGGATAAAGTCATCCCCAAGGCTCCAGCTACTCTAAATTATGTCTCCTTATAAGTTATTGCTGCTCCAGGAGATTGTCCTTCATCGTCCAGGGGCCTGGCTCCCACGTGGTTGCAGATACCTCAGACCTGGTGCTCTAGGCTGTGCTGAGCCCACTCTCCCGAGGGCGCATCCAAGCGGGGGCCACTTGAGAAGTGAATAAATGGGGCGGTTTCGGAAGCGTCAGTGTTTCCATGTTATGGATCTCTCTGCGTTTGAATAAAGACTATCTCTGTTGCTCACAAATGTCCCTGGCTGTCCCCACACTTGTTCTGGGC